TGACAAATCTCAAAAACATTATGTAAAACAAGCTAGCTGCAAAAAGATGTACACATTACAGATTGCATAAAGGTGGTTAGGAGAGTGGTTTCCTTAGGCAAAAGGAAAGAGAATGAGACGGGGTAGAGCTGACAAAGGACTTCAATCACTTATATAATCATTTATTTCTCCAATTCAGTGGTGAGTACACATGTGTTATAGTTTTGTTTCTACCTTTTTTCTGTCTAAAATCGTCTATTTAAAAAAAGCATCTTTAAGGCTGGATACCTTCCTGAAGGCACTGGAAATCTGTCATACTGCCACTAACTTAAAATTACCTTCCACCTCTTGCATTTCCCTTTGTTTCCTGTTTTGACATTGCGCACACATTAGTTAGTACACTAGGCCTTAAGAGTGGAAACTGCCAGGTACCAGCTTTAGCTAGATTAAAACATGACCCTCTTCCCAGGAGACTCCTGACCGGTTTTCTCGTCCTCCAGGGACCCAGCTAGGATTTCAATGAACTTTGGCCTGAACCCCTCGGCCGACCCTAGAATAATCGCCCTTCAGGCCCGGATTGCTTCTGCTCTCACCTTCCCTCAATTCATACGGGGGGCAAAACCAGACTGTATTTCCCGCAACGAACCCTGGAATGCTTCGCTTTAGCGGACTCCGGTCCACTCCCATCAGAGGATGCCCTTCTTTCGCCTCACCTCCAGCCCAGCCGCAGCGACCCGGCCGGGCCCAGCGCTGCAAGCCTCAGGTCTCTCCAGCAGAGCTGCGCCTCTGCTCTCCCCACACTTCCCTCCGCAACACCACTTCCGGCCTACCTCACAAATTCCCCATTCCAGCCGAAAAGAACTGGATCGGCCCTCTGCGCATGCGTGAGACCGGGGCGGTGTCCGGGGGTGCCGGGAGCGGGCGGTGCAGGCTCCACTTTTCCACTTCCCTACGCTCTGTCGGCAGTCTCGCGGGATTTCCGCCTCTCGCGGGAGTTATTTGAATGCCAGGGCGGTAACGACTCCCTAGGCGCCTGGGGCCCTCTGACAAGAAACCCTAGGAGACACCGCGGAGAACTCTGCCTCTGAGCTGGTGGGCGGGCCGGATGTAGCCGAGCGCGGACAGGGCTAGTCCGGACAGAGTCCCAGAGCCATGGGAGCGAAAAGAGACTGCTGCGGATTAAGGAGGCCTTTCGGTTGGCGCAGCAGCCACACCACAACCAGGCGAAGCAGGTAGTGGCGCTGAATCGCTCCTGCCGCGGGGTAAGCGCTCCCGGCCCGCGCCCGCCCCAGCCCCGACCTGGCGGGGCCAGGACGCTGGTTCATACACTCCAAGGTGATTTTCATAGTCTTTGTGGAAGAATTAGATAAATTGACCATCTGTTTTTTTTTTTTTTTAGAGATAGAGTTTTGCTCTTGTTGCCCAGGCTGGAGTGCAATGGCGCAATCTTGGCTCACCGCAACCTCCACCTCCCGAGTTCAAGCGATTCTCCTCCCACAACCTCCCGAGTAGCTGGGATTACAGGCACCCGCCACCACGCCTGGCTAATTTTGTATTTTTATTAGAGACGGGGTTTCTCCACGTTGGTCAGGCTAGTCTCGAACTCCTGACCTCAGGTGATCCGCCCACATTGGCATCCCAAAGTGCTGGGATTACAGGCGTGATAAATTGACCATCTTATACCAGGAAGTCAAATGAGAAGACATCAGTAAAAATATTCTGGCCAACTCATGTTTTATTTATCATATCTTCATCATTAATTGCTTCTCATAATGCCACAGTTTGTCATGGTATTTGTGGCAGCAGGCAAAGTCCTTGTTCAGACTTTGATTAAATTGCTGTGGCATTTTTCTATTAAAAAGATCTCCTGTTTCAATCTATAGTTTGCCTGTGATCTGTGGGTTAAAAAGAGCTATTTTTTAATACTATTTTTAATAGTATTCAAATGGAATACTATTCCATTTGATTCAGTGTTTTGAGATAATATATGATTTTGCTTAGTCTCATTTGGATGAAATGAATATTTCCAGATCTACATGTCAAATAAGAGGGTACTGCAACTTGGTATGTAACTCCTAAAAAATAGAAATTGTTTATTACAGGAACTTATCATTTCTTTCCATTCCAGAAACTTGTGATACTTTCTCACTACATGGTGCAAACAGCTGAGTCAAGTTGTCCCTGAGAGTAGCCACCTTTCCCTCAGGCCATACACATGGAACCATTCTTTCTCCCTACAAGTCAGCCCATAATAGAGCCTCTGGTTGAAAATCAAGATTTTGGTGTTCACTTGGCAATATTTACTAAGAGGTAAATGACGCAAGGTAGGTGACATAAAGGTATATTTGGGAAATGGCCCTGTTTTCTCCTATTTCTCTATCTGTCCAGCAGTACTCCAGCCAACCAATCTAAGACTGACCGGCGTGAGCAGAGAACAGAGTCTCCAGGAGGTCTGTGGCCAGGGCCAGGCGATTTATGGGAAAGAGGCAGACATTTTCCTGGGTTAGTGACCTTGTTTTCTCTCCGAACCTCCGTATTACACTTTTCTTTTTAAATTTTTATTCAGCTTTCTAAAACCAATTTTTCCAACAACAACGATTTCCGTGCTCTTCTGCAGTCTTTGTATGCTACTTTCAAGGAGTTCAAAATGCATGAGCAGATTGAAAATGAATACATTATTGGTTTGCTTCAACAACGCAGCCAGACCATTTATAATGTACATTCTGACAATAAACTCTCCGAGATGCTTAGCCTCTTTGAAAAGGGACTGAAGAATGTTAAGGTAAGTTGCAAAAATGGATATTCAACTGTCAATTATAAAAATGTATTTTTTTTTTGGTTTCCAGAATGAATATGAACAGTTAAATTATGCAAAACAACTGAAAGAGAGATTGGAGGCTTTTACAAGAGATTTTCTTCCTCACATGAAAGAGGAAGAGGAGGTAAGCATAATTTTTCTTTCGTGATTTAGATTATCTTTCCTCGTGAATATTTTGTTTAATTTAGGTTTTTCAGCCCATGTTAATGGAATATTTTACCTATGAAGAGCTTAAGGATATTAAAAAGAAAGTGATTGCACAACACTGCTCTCAGAAGGATACTGCAGAACTCCTTAGAGGTCTTAGCCTATGGAATCATGCTGAAGAGCGACAGAAGTTTTTTAAATATTCCGTGGATGAAAAGTCAGATAAAGGTGAGATTCATATATATAAAGAACAATTTATTTTTACTGGTAAAGTTTTTCTTTTTTATTTCAGAAGCAGAAGTGTCAGAACACTCCACAGGTATAACCCATCTTCCTCCTGAGGTAATGCTGTCAATTTTCAGCTATCTTAATCCTCAAGAGTTATGTCGATGCAGTCAAGTAAGCATGAAATGGTCTCAGCTGACAAAAACGGGATCGCTTTGGAAACATCTTTACCCTGTTCATTGGGCCAGAGGTAGGTAAATGGGTTTTTAAAATATTTTCATGTTGAACCTTTTACTTGTTTATTCATTGAGTAGGTGACTGGTATAGTGGTCCCGCAACTGAACTTGATACTGAACCTGATGATGAATGGGTGAAAAATAGGAAAGATGAAAGTCGTGCTTTTCATGAGTGGGATGAAGATGCTGACATTGATGAATCTGGTAAGCTTGTTTGGAATTAAAATTATTACATACAAGTTCTTGGACTTTTGAATTCATTTTACAGAAGAGTCTGCGGAGGAATCAATTGCTATCAGCATTGCACAAATGGAAAAACGTTTACTCCATGGCTTAATTCATAACGTTCTACCATATGTTGGTACTTCTGTAAAAACCTTAGTATTAGCATACAGCTCTGCAGTTTCCAGCAAAATGGTATGTTTAAATTAACACTAGTTTGGGTATTAGATCTTTACAGTGACAATTTCTTGCCTTTTAGGTTAGGCAGATTTTAGAGCTTTGTCCTAACCTGGAGCATCTGGATCTTACCCAGACTGACATTTCAGATTCTGCATTTGACAGGTTAGTTATTTTAAACAATTTAAATATAATGATATTCATTAATAGTCTTGTCTTTTAATTATAGTTGGTCTTGGCTTGGTTGCTGCCAGAGTCTTCGGCATCTTGATCTGTCTGGTTGTGAGAAAATCACAGATGTGGCCCTAGAGAAGATTTCCAGAGCTCTTGGAATTCTGACATCTCATCAAAGTGGCTTTTTGAAAACATCTACAAGCAAAATTACTTCAACTGCGTGGAAAAATAAAGACATTACCATGCAGTCCACCAAGCAGTATGCCTGTTTGCACGATTTAACTAACAAGGGCATTGGAGAAGAAATAGATAATGAACACCCCTGGACTAAGCCTGTTTCTTCTGAGAATTTCACTTCTCCTTATGTGTGGATGTTAGATGCTGAAGATTTGGCTGATATTGAAGATACTGTGGAATGGAGACATAGAAATGTTGAAAGTCTTTGTGTAATGGAAACAGCATCCAACTTTAGTTGTTCCACCTCTGGTTGTTTTAGTAAGGACATTGTTGGACTAAGGACTAGTGTCTGTTGGCAGCAGCATTGTGCTTCTCCAGCCTTTGCGTATTGTGGTCACTCATTTTGTTGTACAGGAACAGCTTTAAGAACTATGTCATCACTCCCAGAATCTTCTGCAATGTGTAGAAAAGCAGCAAGGACTAGATTGCCTAGGGGAAAAGACTTAATTTACTTTGGGAGTGAAAAATCTGATCAAGAGACTGGACGTGTACTTCTGTTTCTCAGTTTATCTGGATGTTATCAGATCACAGACCATGGTCTCAGGTGAGTTATCAGTTCCAGAATATTAAGAAATAATCTTCTAATTGTCAAATTATTTTTCTTACAGGGTTTTGACTCTGGGAGGAGGGCTGCCTTATTTGGAGCACCTTAATCTCTCTGGTTGTCTTACTATAACTGGTGCAGGCCTGCAGGATTTGGTTTCAGCATGTCCTTCTCTGAATGATGAATACTTTTACTACTGTGACAACATTAACGGTAATGCCTTTTAACAGTGCGATAATTTTGAATCCTCCTTTCACATTTTTCTGTTTTCATACAGGTCCTCATGCTGATACCGCCAGTGGATGCCAGAATTTGCAGTGTGGTTTTCGAGCCTGCTGCCGCTCTGGCGAATGACCCTTGACTTCTGATCTTTGTCTACTTCATTTAGCTGAGCAGGCTTTCTTTCATGCACTTTACTCATAGCACATTTCTTGTGTTAACCATCCCTTTTTGAGCGTGACTTGTTTTGGCCCCATTTCTTACAACTTCAGAAATCTTAATTTACCAGTGAATTGTAATGTTGTTTCTCTTGCAAATTATACTTTTGGTTTAGAAAGGGATTAGGTCTTTTCAAAAGGGTGAGAACAGTCTTACATTTTTCTTTTAAATGAAATGCTTTAAAGAATGTTGGTAATGCCATGTCATTTAAAGTATTTCATAGATAATTTTGAGTTTTAAAGTCCATGGAGGTGATTGGTTCTCTTTACACATTAACACTGTACCAAGCTTTGCAGATCTTTTCCGACACACATGTCTGAAGACTTATTTTCAAAGACAGCACATTTTTGGAAACTAATCTCTTTTCCGTAATATTTCCTTTATTTCAATGATTCTCAGAAGGCCAATTCAAACAAACCCACATTTAAGGTTCTTTAGGATTATAGAATAAATTGGCTTCTGAGTGTTAGCTCAGTGAGCTAGGAAAGCACCAATCGATATTTGTTTCCTTTAGGGATACTTTGTTCTCACCACTGTCCCTATGTCATCAAATTTGGGAGAGATTTTTTAAAATACCACAATCATTTGAAGAAATGTATAAATAAAATCTACTTTGAGGACTTTACCAAGTAATACTGTTGTGTTGTGATTTTTATTATAAATCTCAATCCAGGTTTACTTTAGTATAGAATAGGACTACATACTTTGTCTTTGGACCTCCCATGAACTTATTACCCTGACAAATAGTTTTAGACAGATACTGAATTTTATTGAGCTGAATTTTCTTTTTGAAATGAGTTATTCAGTAGTCAAAATTTGAATCCGTAAGTATATCTACTTTGCTTTGTTAAAACATCATGAGAGTGGAGGCCTGCCACCCAGAAAGGCACATACTAGTGCCTTTTAGTACAATTTTATGTCATGTAGAAGAAAATGGCAATGTTCCTCCTATTGATACAGATACAGGCATATGTCATCTTATTGCGTTTTGCTTTATTGCACTTTGCAAATAATGCATTTTTTACAAATGGAAGGTTTATGGCAACTCTGCGTTGAGCCAGTCTATTGGTGCCATGTTTCCAATAAAACTTCTCCTTTCATGTCTCGTATATTGTGATAATTCTTGGAGTATTTCATAGTTTTTCACTATTATTAAATCTGTTGTGGTGATCTGTGGCCAGTGATTGTTGTTACTATTGTAATTGCTTTGGAATGCCATGAACTGTGCCCTAATAAGACAGAGAACTTAATTGATAAATATTATGTATGTTCTGATTGCTCCACTGACCA